GTTTTGTAGAGATGCGGTTTAGCCATGTTGGCCAGGCTGGTCTCGAACTCCTTGGCTCATGTGATCTGCCCATCTCGACCTCCCAAAGTGCTGGGATTACAGGCATGAGCCACCGCGCCCGGCCTCAAACTTATTTTTCAATTGAGATTAAGATTATCTGAGGAGAGATATGTGTATGTATTGTAACAAATTTTATGTGGGTCAGTTCTCACTTTTTCAAGGGCCATTGTGTTCTCCTGTGAAAGCATGGGGTTGCGGATGTCAAACTTGTCCCTTAAAACGTCAGTACTTGGGGTGTAACCACTTCGGGAGTGGGAATGGTATTAGGGATTGTACTCAGCGGTAGACAGCACAGCATTCGCCCCTCTCTGTAATCCTTGGCAAGTCACAGGACATTTGAGTTTATTTTCTGTAAAATGGGAATAACCTTACTGAGTTACCGGAGTAAATGAATAATGTAAGCAAAAGCACTTTGCGAAGCAACAATGCTAGTTTATTGAACGGAACACTGAGCAGAGCAGCTGGATTCCCACCGGTCGAGCCTCCCGGTTCTCTTTCCCTGTCCCAAGTGCGCGGCCACAGCGGCTCTTCTCCATGGCAACGTCCCCGCGTTCCGGGCCCCGCCCCGACCCGCCACCAGAACCGGAAGTTGTTGCGCAGCTGGCAGTTCCCCGGTTTCTCCCCGACGGCGTCGGGAGGTGAGACCCGAGGCCTCTTTAGGGCCCCCAGGCTGCGGTCAGAGGCGGTGGTCCCCGGGTGGTGGAAGGGGGACGCGGAGAGGCGGCCGCGGACTCGTCGCCACCCCTCCCTTCGCGCGCAAGTGCAGCACCCTTACACCGTCCCAGATCCCCAGGCCCCTCCCCTCCGCTGCCTGCCCCTGAGTCCGCGCACCCCTTCCCCTCGTCCTTCCCCGGCGGACCCCGGGCGCCTGCCCTGCCAGGTGAACCCGCGCCACCTGCCGCTTCGCCCCGGCGGTTCCCAGCCTGGGAGGCGCGCGGCGCGGCGCGGTGGGCGCGGGAGGTCGGGAGATGGTCGGAAGCCAGCCCTCCCAGAGCCGGCCCACCACAGCAGGGTAGAGCCGAGAGCGGCGTCCCCTGCAGAAAGACCCCTGCGTCCCAGGCTTTGATCGAAGCCTCCCCTCCAGGGACGTTCTTTCTGGTTGTCGTGCGGTGTCGGGGGTTCCTTACCCTCACCTCAGGTTTAGCACAGATTCTGCGCCTGGTGCTGAAGTGACAGGGCGGCCACTCTCTTCCAGAGGCTGCTTTAGCCCCGGGGTCCCTCATATATCCCTTAGGGTACCTGACGGCTCCAAACCGGTGGCCTCAACCCTTCCCACCTCTCAGGTCTTGTTCCCCAGACTCTTCTGGCCCCGCTTCATCTGGGAGCGCGGCTGCCTGCCGCCACTTCCTCCTCTGCGCTGAGACAACGCGCAGGGGTCACCACAAGGGCCCCTGCTGCCTATGGCCTCTAACCACACAGCACCATGGATAAATGTGGACGGCCTGGGTTCAGACCCCAGCTTTGCCCTTGGCCAGAGTACCTGGCTTTGCTGTGACTGCTTCCCCGTCTACAACATGGGGGTAAAAATAATCTAGGGCTTTTATGAGGATTTAACCTTTGTTTATTTTTACTAAGGTGTTCAAAACAGTGCTTGGCACATAGTAAATTCTGTTAATATGTGTGTCTGCTATTGTTTGTTTCATAGCACATCATTGTGTAAAGTTGTATCATTTATTTGGTAACAACTTTATGAACTCACAGGCTTTATACAGGGCCTAGAACAATACTTGGTGAAGTGAGAAAATAAGTCAAATGGCAGGATACATAACGATGGAAGACGGAGGCGCACGTAAGATTTTTAAAGTAGTCATCATTTGCTGATCTTTCCACTTGTTTCTTTAATCATATTTAAGGAGTGTCCATCAGGACAGCTTCACCTCCTTGAGGATTAAAGCCTAACAGTACTGAGCTATTTGTCTGTCAAAATGTCTGCAAAATTGGGAAAGTCATCATCACTCCTAACACAAACTTCAGAGGAGTGTAATGGGATTCTGACAGAGAAGATGGAAGAGGAAGAGCAGACCTGTGATCCAGACTCTAGCCTCCACTGGAGCAGCAGCTACAGCCCAGAGACCTTCCGCCAGCAATTCAGGCAGTTTGGCTACCAGGATTCACCTGGGCCCCATGAGGCTCTGAGCCGGCTCTGGGAACTTTGTCATCTCTGGCTGAGGCCGGAAGTGCACACCAAGGAGCAGATCCTGGAGCTGCTGGTGCTGGAGCAGTTCCTGGCCATCCTCCCAAAAGAGCTTCAGGCCTGGGTGCAGAAGCATCATCCAGAGAATGGAGAGGAAACTGTGACTATGCTGGAGGATGTGGAGAGAGAGCTTGATGGACCAAAGCAGGTAAGAAGGATGCCTGTGGAGATGAACCCCCATGTTCTTCAGCCTCAATTATTCCTGTTTTTAGATCTTTTTTGGACGAAGGAAGGACATGATTGCAGAGAAGCTAGCACCTTCAGAAATCACTGAGGAATTGCCAAGTAGCCAGCTCATGCCCGTGAAGAAGCAGCTCCAGGGAGCATCATGGGAGCTTCAGTCCTTAAGACCACATGGTGAGGGGGCAGGATTCAGTTCATGTTGGAAGCTTTCCTGGTGACATTTGTTTTTCCATTTCAGATGAAGACATCAAAACTACAAATGTGAAATCTGCTTCAAGGCAAAAGACTTCTTTAGGCATAGAACTGCATTGCAATGTTTCCAATATCCTTCATATGAATGGCTCCCAGAGTTCCACATATAGAGGAACCTATGAACAAGATGGTAGGTTTGAAAAGAGACAAGGAAACCCTTCTTGGAAAAAACAACAGAAATGTGATGAATGTGGCAAAATCTTTAGTCAGAGCTCAGCCCTTATTTTACATCAGAGAATCCACAGTGGAAAGAAACCTTATGCATGTGACGAGTGTGCAAAGGCATTCAGCCGAAGCGCAATTCTGATTCAGCATCGACGAACCCATACTGGTGAGAAGCCCTACAAGTGTCATGACTGTGGCAAAGCCTTTAGTCAGAGCTCAAATCTTTTTAGACATAGGAAAAGACACATTAGAAAAAAAGTCCCATAAGTATCATGAGGGAATCAAAGCATTTACTCAGAGCTATTTCAGCACAAGGGAAGACACCAGATGCAAACGCTCCTTAGTACAAATCAGTGGTCTTAGTAAGCACCAGTCTCCTTTCAAGACTCATGAAAGCCACAGGAGAGAAGGTTGAAGATCTCAGGTCAGCATTATTTGCTTTTCTGCTTATCAATGCAGTCTCAATTCTGACGTTTGCAATTCCAAAGCTTAATTCAGATTTCCATCCCTATGCAGGCCTTGAAAAGGCATTCTCAGACATGTTCTACTATTTTCATTATTAACACATATAATGAATTAGTATATATCTTTTTAGACAAGTATGTTTTTTCCCTCATTGAGAAGGAATGTGTGAGTTACTCAGTGTAAAAATAGACATTCTCCTCCATTTCATAACTTGAGCACTAGAATTCTAAAGACCAAAAATTAAAGCACTCAAAAAGAATTCCTGGCTGGGTGCGGTTGGCTCATGCCTGTAATCCTAGCACTTTGGGAGGCCGAGGCAGGCAGATTGCCTGAACTCAGGAGTTCAAGACCAGCCTGGACAACACGGCGAAACCCCGTCTCTACTAAAATTCAAAAAATTAGCCAGGCATGGCAACGTGTACCTGTAATCCCAGCTACTAGGGAGGCTGAGGCAGGAAAATTGCTTGAACCGCTCAGACAGAGCAAGACTCCGTCTTTAAAATAAATAAATAAATAAATAAATAAATAAATAAAAATAAAAATAAATTCCTATTTTGTCTTCTGTTACTAGATTCAAAATATGAACATGCGATTGCAGAGGCCCAAAAGAATATGTACTTCAAGACTAGGCTGAAGTGCCCCAGGTCACTTTCAGGAGGCAGATAAATAAAGGCCTTATCTTATGAAAGCACACAAGAGCCTCCATACTATTAATATCAAGTTAATTTCCCGTGTTGGAAAAAAATAATCTCCTTTGCAATGTAATTTGGAAATAAGTCAATGGAAACATGAAAATGACTGCTTGTCTACAAGGAGTCAGCTAAACATAAGGAATGTTTTCATAACAATATTAATCTATGGGTGCTTCTGTAAGATGGATGATCATCTTAATATAAAGAAAAAAGGGAGATGAACAAAATTGTCAAACAAGACTGATGTACCACAAGTGTTGTCAAGTACAGTGTGTGTCGGAGAGATGTACCACAGCTTAACTGGAAGAGGAAGCCCGTAACTGCTGATGACAATACTTTCAGTGTCCCCTTTTCTGGCATAAATCAACTATGAATATGTTTCAAGCATCACAAGACAACCTTTTCAGAGTCTTCTGTATTCTTAGTAAGATGAGTTTCTAGACACGCTGTCATGAAATGAGACCCTGGATTTTGATGCTCTTGTACATATGGACAAATCACTGAAGTTCAATTTAAAGGGTCCACTGCAGTCCCTTATAAACAATTGTTGAACCTAACCATTATAGTTTATAAGTTTTAAGACATTTATGGGATATCTTATTTGGCTTATCTATGGGATATGAGTAACTATGTTTTACCTGCATTTAATTCAGCCAGATTCCCTGTTTAAAATTACTGAATCGTACATTATTAAAATTATTCTGACAGTATACAAACAACAAAATTATCTATTTTCCAGAGATTCTTGATAAAACTCTGTAATGTTACTACAATAATACATGTATTGTGTTTTCCATGGTGCTACAGTTACACAATATGGAGGCAAACATCAGAAATCAAAGTCCTTGGAATAAGGGAAGAGACTCATAGTAAACTTCTTTGTCTGGTTGGGTTCCTCATAAAGTATAAAACATTTCATTCTCAGAAAATCCAACCATATCTTAGAGTATCTCCAGAAACTGGCTTAGAGGAGCTCCAAATATGTGGAATTACCACACTCTGCTTAGTTAGTATGCTGATAAATGTAAGATTAGTAGGAGGAGAAGTGAATGTAAATTTTATTATAGAATTTTCTGATAGTGATTATGATTTGTAGCTCTAGTGAATATGAATTTTATATTGAGTTGTGTGTATCTTGAGTCACTAAAAATGTAGGATACTTTTTATTTGGGGCTCATTGTCTTTGTAATTACGGAGAGGAACAAACCATCTATTGAAACAACAAGTGCCTCAGAGATGTATATATTGTGAATTACTGCTTAATTACGGAAAGAGTTTCTTAGGTTCTATGTGAATAAGATGGCAGAATCTAAATCAAGTATTTTGAAGGAAGCACCCATCTTCACTTGGTGCTGCCATCAACTTTGTAAGATTGCATTCTATTTATTGTGAATAATTTGAGTGTTTCCACAGGAAAGTGGTATGAATCATATCGTCTAAGTATATGATGAATCTTTAAAGGGTGTCTCTGTGTACTTTGAATTATTTTGCAGTTATGTAGGTATCCTAATGAGTGAATGGTACTAGTTTATATAAAAGGAGAATTCATTGAGCTAACCTTGGTTTTAAAAATTAGCATTAGCACCCCCATTATATTAATTTTCAGGGATAGTAAATACTCCAAAATGAAATTGGTATTGTTTTCTGGCTTTCACTTCATCTG